CACCAGACATTGATTTTTCTTTTTAGACATTGATTTTATATTAACTATTAGTTTCCATGTTACTTTACCTTGAATTGGGTCAGTAGATGAGAAATTTTCCTGGGGAGACACACTCTTCAGAAAAGGTCTAATTTAGGGAGGTGTTTTGAATAAGATTAATTTCCCAAATTTCAACAAAACTTTGTCCAAGAACATCATACAAAGTGTCTACCCTACGCTTTTATTCCAATCATCAAATCCTTTAGAGAGATTCCAAGGATTATGTTTCACTGAGACTGATTTTATTTGCTAATGCCAATTTTGGGATTCAATCAGTTTAAATTAGAAATCTGGAAGGGCCCTTCAGGATTGGAGACTAGATTGGTTTCTAGCTAGACACTCCCACCTTTGCAGTTTCAGGGTAAACTTTCTTTCCCAAGAAATAAAAGCATGTATTAAGAATGCTGCTTCTGCCAAGACTCTGTGTAGACCCAGCCACCATTGCCAGATAGTCTGAAAAAGTATAAAAAAATTAGCCGCCCCTCAGTGTGTGGTCATGAAGCAGGGCCAGGGGCACTCTTTAGGTATACAGCATAAAGTATGTCATAGATAGTAAATACTGGAGTTTAGAATCCATTTGTAAAGAACTGTCAGCTTGAGTGTATTAAGGCACAAAAGCAACTTCTGAAACACAGGCTTGATATTTGTTGCTGGGGCTCTGAATCATTTTGGAGTACCAGGACACTTAGCAATAGGTGGGATTATTTTTTCAGGGAAAATAATGGTGTTCCATTCTTAGGGTCATAGATGACTAGAAAAAGAAAGGTCCAAGGCTTAGAAGAAAGATCAGCTATAGATTGGAAATAAGCTGAAAGCCAGATATCCCTCTCACAGATTGGCACAGCTCCATGTAGAAGGTCTGCCCAGTGTGTTGAGGTGGGGCGAGAAGTTGGCATTGCTGACATTGCGCTTCTCCTTGCTGTAATTTCAGACCCGGATGCAGAGTCTACAGCCTGACCCAGCTGCCCGCTATCGCAATGTGTTGGAGGCCCTCTGGAGGATTATAAGAACGGAGGGCCTATGGAGGCCCATGAGGGGGCTGAACGTCACAGCAACAGGCGCAGGGCCTGCCCACGCCCTTTATTTTGCCTGCTACGAAAAGTTAAAAAAGACATTGAGTGATGTAATCCACCCTGGGGGCAATAGCCATATTGCCAATGGTATTGAGCCTTCCTGTGCTGGTTCCCCCACTTTCCCAACTCTTTGGGCTTTGCTGCTGTCAGTGCTTTCCAGTCTCAGCATGGTTTGGAGCTGAAGCTTTGGGCTGGGATAGGCCAGATTATAAGGGAGGGACTTCCAAACCTGATGTTCTCAGACAACGGGCCGCTTCAACCCTGCCTTTTCCTTTGGGGCACCTCAACAAAGGGTTACAGTATCCTCCCTTACCTACCAGCTTGACTTGTTCCTCTCATCTCCCTGGCATCAACTTCTAATGCCCTGGTAATGTGGAGACACACTGAACTACCCCCAGTCTATGTTTGACAGTTGGGTGGTGTCCTGCTCCTTAGGGCAGGATTGGAGGCGACCCAGCCAGCCACCCAAGGAAGATACTAATGAAGCCCCTGCTTTTTGCCTCACCTTTTCAGGATCCCAACTCACCAGAGGCAGTTTGTGTTGAGAACATGACAAAGCCTCATGACAAAATGAATGGGGGTGGGGCCAAGGAACTGCATGAAGAAACCAGAAGGTTGTGTGGAAGTAAGAGAAAGGATAGCAGCCTAGGGCTTTAGCTTACATGTGGCAGTTGTTTTCTTGTTTGCAGGTGCGGCCGGGTGTGTGGCAACATTACTTCATGATGCAGCCATGAACCCTGCGGAAGGTAATGATTCCTCAACCTATCACTCTGTGGGCACCATTTCCTTCCTCGTTGATGGCACTACTAGTGGTCAAGCAGAGGATGCAGATGTACAACTCACCATACCACCGGGTGACAGACTGTGTACGGGCAGTGTGGCAAAATGAAGGGGCCGGGGCCTTTTACCGCAGCTACACCACCCAGCTGACCATGAACGTTCCTTTCCAAGCCATTCACTTCATGACCTATGAATTCCTGCAGGAGCACTTTAACCCCCAGAGACGGTACAACCCAAGCTCCCACGTCCTCTCTGGAGCTTGCGCAGGAGCTGTAGCTGCCGCAGCCACAACCCCACTGGACGTTTGCAAAACACTGCTCAACACCCAGGAGTCCTTGGCTTTGAACTCACACATTACAGGACATATCACAGGCATGGCTAGTGCCTTCAGGACGGTATATCAAGTAGGTGGGGTGACCGCCTATTTCCGAGGGGTGCAGGCCAGAGTAATTTACCAGATCCCCTCCACAGCCATCGCATGGTCTGTGTATGAGTTCTTCAAATACCTAATCACTAAAAGGCAAGAAGAGTGGAGGGCTGGCAAGTGAAGTAGCACTGAACGAAGCCAGGGGTTCAGATGACACTGCTGCATCCTGGTCACATTCTCTGTCTCCTGGAATGCTCCCACCTCAAGTGGAGTTAGAAGGAAGGTAGAGGGGCTCTCCCCCAGGATTTTGGTGTTTTGACTAACACCAGTTCCTGCCAACCTCTGTTGCCACCACCTTTCCTTCCAGGCCCTAAGCACGTGCAGCAAAGCACACCACAGCACCTTTGATAACCTCTCTCCATCCTGGGCCTGATGACCTGCTCTAGACTGTTATAGAGGGATAAGCAGCTCATTCCCCTGGTTCCTAATAAAAAGCCTTTAAATTAAATGGTTTCATTGGGTTTGTCTTGCTAAAGGGGA